ATAGCAGTCTCTAGGCTGCAAGGTGACTTTTGGGTATATTGTGAAGTGTTAAATATTCATAATAACTTGTCCTGATTTCATAGGTCTTAATTTAGTTCTTGGATAAAGAATGGCTAATATCTGGTCCTCTGAGAATGTTTTTTACATATTTACTTCTTGTTGGTGTTTGTATTGTTGATGAAAATGAAAAGAAACTAGTATAGTAAAGACCTTTTGGTGTATAATAAGAGGCTTTATTTTCACAAACATATCATAGTCTAAGATTAAAATAATAACTTTGACTTCATTATTTTAGCCAACTTTATTTTCCATTCTTCAGAAAGCATATTCTCTAGGTTCTTTCCCTAGTTTTCTTTCTTCCTCAGCTTTACCAAGAAGGATTCAAATACCGAATCTATGTCACCTTTCAGAGTTTCTGGACAACGCTGATTCCCTGCAGCTTGTCTACTCTGGCAAATCCTAGTTGAATACCTTGTGCCTCATTCCTGTCCTCAAGGAAATAGCAGGTGATTTTGATAGTGCTCTAGTTTCTTCCACTTCTGCAAGATAGTAACATAGTGTTCTATTAGGCCTCAAAAACATTGTTAGAGAAGCTGGGGGAGTAGAAAAGAAGGAATATTTTTGTAAGCAGTAAAAACCTATTCTGAGGACCATCTGAATGTTTCTGCCCACTCACAATTGAAGTCAACTTTACAAGGTGAATACAAAGAAGAGGATGTATTTGTTGCAAAAGATACGATTAAAGGTCAATATCTGTATTTGTTCCAGAAACCTTTATTTGAAGCCGATAAATGACTTGTCGTGGGCGAGCCCTTCGGGTGCTATTAATACTTTCGGGTCACAGCGGAGACTCTGGCTGTTGTTCAGAAAAGAACTACGAATCCCAGAATGCCCTGTTCCCCCATTTTCCCCTCGAGAATCCAAGGGTGAGTTCAACCAATCCTGTCAAGGAGAGCCTGCGCTATCGGCCAATCAGAAGGCCAGCCTGCGCCTGGAGGCGGGTGGCGGGAAGTGCACTAGGTTTGAAATCGGAAAGTTGGCGGGGCTGCGGGAGCTGAGCCTAGAGTCCGGCTGTTGGCTAGAGTGGGCGCGGATCTGGTGTGGGGAAGGCGGCGGGACTCAGGCCTGCCTGCGAAGGTAAGGGAGTTGGGCGCCGAGCTGGGCTCCTTCTTAAAAAATGCAATATGTATTCTGTTTTTAGCATTGTCCTACATAATGGTAGAGGACGAACTGGCACTTTTCGATAAAAGCATAAATGAATTTTGGAATAAATTCAAAAGTACGGACACCTCCTGTCAGATGGCGGGACTAAGAGATACCTACAAGGATTCCATCAAAGCATTTGCAGGTACCTAGTGTTAACTTGTAACATGCTGGTTTCAGCTGAATTGAAAGTTCAATTTCTCTTTCAGAAAAGCTGTCTGTGAAATTAAAGGAAGAAGAACGAATGGTTGAGATGTTTCTGGAATATCAAAATCGTATGTGAAAAAGTATAAATCATGGGGTTTTTATATTCTAGCTAATACCTTGTGCTTCTTACAGAGATCAGCAGGCAAAATAAGCTCATTCAAGAAAAAAAGGATAACTTGTTAAAATTGATTGCTGAAGTAAAAGGCAAAAAGCAGGAATTGGAAGTACTGACTGCAAATATCCAGGATCTTAAGGAAGAATATTCTAGGAAGAAGGAAAGTAAGTTTCCTCTTATAAACATACTGATCTAAAACATTTAATATTGTGTGTGTTTTTTAATCAGCTATTTCTACTGCTAATAAAGCGAATGCAGAGAGGTTGAAAAGGCTGCAGAAATCTGCAGACTTGTATAAAGATCGACTTGGACTAGAAATTCGAAAAATTTATGGTAAGTTTGTTAATATAAATAAAATATAGGAGTTGACACACTAAATAGTTTAATCTCTTTTCAGGTGAGAAATTGCAGTTTATTTTCACTAATATTGACCCTAAGAATCCTGAGAGCCCATTTATGTTTTCCTTACATCTCAATGAAGCAAGGGACTATGAAGGTATGTACTAATATCTCCTAACTGGTATTTAATTCTCAATCCTGTCTCCATTGCTGCTCAGCAGAAAGTCCAGGGATCCAGATCCTCCATGCTGGATCACAGCATCCGGGGACCTTTGACATTCCCCTCATCCATCATCTTCAGCTCTATCCAGGTAAGCTCCTTTCTCTCTGCAAAAGGTTTCTGCTTGGAATTGATCTGTGTTCCTCATCTCCCAGGCTCTGCTTGACCCCCTCATAGGCCTGCTGTGTTCTGTTGCCACCCAAATCCAGAGGAAAAAGACATCTAAGTCCCACTGCTGTTGTCTACCAGATAACTCTGACTTCAGGCAAGCAGCTGAACCCACCTTGGACTCCGTCTGTTTCTGTGACACCAGGGGTTATACTGGATCATCTCTAGGGTCTCCTAGAATTTGGAAACTCCTCTAGGAACCAAGGAGCCTCTTCCTTGTCTGTCTCCACCCATCCATCTTTTTTCTGACTGTTTCAAGCTAATAATCATGAATGCAAAGTGCTGTGACATGCAGGTAGAACTCCATCCATTTCAAAAGAAAAACATGTAAAGGTAAGAGCACTTTATTCTTATTTGAACCACACTGTATTGTTGATTACCGAGTGTGAAGGTAGTATGTTCAGAGTCTTGTTTTATGCCTTTGTAGCTGTGTTGCCAGCATTTGAAGGTAACTCCTCCACATAAGCGGCAGGAAAATGGCCTTTTTTCCCATTCAAAGATCCAAACCACCATCCTTCTTCTTTTTTCTCGTGTATAATCACAATGTCACCTGTGAAAATACAGTTAGACAAATGGGTCTCTGTGATGTGAACACATGCCTCAGCCCGATTGATAAGAGTTTTAAGGAGGTTCTGCTTCAAGGATTTACTTGGTAGTGTCATTTTCTGCACTTGATTCAGATGAAGCCAAATGTATCGAACACCTGTGTATAAAGCAGGCATAATCCAGAGGATACTAAAAAGAGTAAGATAATGAACAACTGAGATATATCATAAAATAATTGCTTAAAGACAGGATTGGCTGGGCGTGGTGGGTGACGCCTGTAATCCCAGCACTTTGGGAGGCCAAGGTGTGTGGATCACAAGGTCAGGAGTTCGAGACCAGCCTGACCAACATGGTGAAACCCCTTCTCTGCTAAAAATACAAAAATTAGCTGGGTGTGGTGGCGCACGCCTGTAATACCAGCTACTCAGGAGGCTGAGGCAGGAGAATCCTTGAACCCGGGAGGCAGAGGTTGCAGTGAGCTGAGATCATGCCACTGCACTCTAGCCTGGGCAACAGCAACAGGGCAAGACTCTGTCTCAGAAAAAAAAAACAGGATCACAGCCAGGCACGGTGGCTGACAGCTGTAATCCCAGCACGTTGGGAGGCCGCGATGGGCAGATTAGGCAGATTACTTGAGGTCAAGAGGTTGAGACCAGCCTGGCCAACATGGTGAAACCCCGTCTCTACTAAAAATACAAAAATTAGCCAGGCATGGTGGCACACGCCTGTAGTCCCAGCTATTTGGGAGACTGAGGCAGGAGAATCACTTGAATCCAGGAGACGGAGGTTGCAGTGAGCTTGGGAGACTGAGGCAGGAGAATCACTTGAATCCAGGAGACGGAGGTTGCAGTGAGCTAAGATCACACCACTGTACTGCAGCCTGGGTGACAGAGCAAGACTCTGCCTCAAAAAAAAAAATAAAAAAAGATCACGTTGGATCATATATCCTTATGCTGCCTGGCTCACTTTCTATTTCTATGTAGCTGATGGATTGTCACCAAACTCTTTCTTGGTGTCTGTACTTTGAGGGTTTCACATGCTGGTGTTTTTGATTGTTTGGCGTGTTGGCTGCTATAAGTATGTCTCACCAACAGTCTTTTCTTAAGATCAAGACAATGTCTCTGCATTATACCTGATTTCACAGGCCAAAAGTTTAACTCACAGCTTTGCACAGAAATGTAACTCCCCATTCAAAATGTAACTCCCCATTCAACAACTTAGACAACTTTAATACAACATCAATTTGGAGACAATATTTTTTAAAGCAATGATTCAAATAAAGAGAATTCCATAGAGAATTGGACAAGAAACATGGCTCTTGTCATAAAAGTAGAAAGATCTGCCCCCTTCAGGATCATCTGCCCCCGTCAGGATCCAAGAGCTACTTTTTCTTTGGCATCATTCTGAGGTGATTTTTCAGTCTTCCTTTCACTCTTTTCCTCAGCAACTTTCTTTCTAAGACAAAGGAGATTATTAACTCCTTTTCTATCTTTTCTACATTTTCTTAGTCATAAATCACTATTCTTAAAGGACATCATTCTCGGTCTCTAAGTTCTCCCTCGTCAGTAAATTGACATAATCTATTAACAAGAATTCAAACAAATAATGATTTCAAATTGTATTGCCAGCTTCCCTAAGCCTCCAACGTCGTGTTTCATTTAAAGAAACTGCTTAGAATATAAAGTATAAGTAGGCTTTGCAACCAACAGAGAACTGAAAACAAGATAATCAATTTATTGTGAATGATGTAACTTAAATGCTGCATCCATGGGTTCTAGGTGGCATCTGGGAAGTATGTCTTTTATTCACATAGGAAGAAAAGTAATTGCCTGGAGAGATATGACTGGCAAATGCTGCAAAGGAAACACCCAATAAATAGCAAATGTGTGGTGTCCCTGTCGTTTGGCTACAAAATGTATCTTGATTTTCCATTGGCTCTGGGAGCCATGTCCTTGTCGTGGATAATATTCTTTCTCCCATAACGTTACTCTTTCTCACTAACCCTTCCGTTTCCAGATCTCTGCATTAGCGCTAACATTCAAACATGGTTTCTAACTGGACACATAAAGAAATAAAGAAGGTTGAGGCTGGAGACTTTCTTCTTTAATAATGTTGTGGTTTACATTATAAAGCCACTACGTAATACCTTTCCATGTTAAGTAAAACTCTGTGACACAAAGAAGGGGATCTCACTCTTTAGACTGGCTGTAAAAAGCTTTTCTGAGAAGTAAGTGAGACCAGCACTAAGCTGGGAGTCAGCTGACCTAGGTTCTAGAATTTGCACTTACTTACACTAAGTTGAGAGAGGAGGTCACTTCACATTCCTGAATGTCTAGCTTCTAAAAAATAAAAAGGTGGGGTACACCTCTAATCACTTTCCATCACTGACATTCTACCCTAGTGTGCACTGTGATTAGGAGCATGACTGTGTTTCCAAGTTCAAGTCTTGTGTTGCCACAGCCTGTGACATTAGCCAAAGCACCTAACCTTCCTGTGTATCAGTCTCCTCTGCTATGAAATGGGAATACCAATAAAACCCTCCAAGGGTTTCATGAATATTAAATTGGACAATAGGCCTGCAACAATGTCTGACACACAGTAAACAGAATAAGCGTTAGCTATTATCATTATGCGAGCTTTTGTTTTAGATGTGCTTATCTTTCAAGAAGGGTGAACTGATTTGACATGGTAGTAACTCTTAAGGCTGCCACACTAAGACAGGGTTTTATTCATGCTAAGAATCTCAATATGGGAAGGCAATTAAAATATTTGAGAATGATTCTTACCCTTTTCCAAATTCAACTCATCATCTTGCCTGGCTTGAAAAGAATACAAGGCCTTGCAAAGTCTGCTGCTGAGCTGGGCTGCACCAGGGGCTGAAATAGATAAAGCTGTAATTAGTATGCTGTGTTAGCAGGCAAATGAATATGAGCTGAAGCTCTTTGGTTATTTAACAGTGTGATGCAGAGTTTCAATATATTAAATTTTTCTCAAAAGGAAAGTTTGTAATTTTATATAATGTTCATTCCTTGATTCAATAACCACTTATGATGCACTTTCTATATGTATGGACTGCATATGTTATATAACCAAAAACTATATTATAATACATGAAATAGCAAGTCTAGAGAAAAACATCATTGTATAATAATAGTAATTGCATGCATGTTTTGGAAAACATTCACCAGTTTTGCCATTCAGGTATAAATACGGGATATTTGGGGCATGTGCATGTTATCATCATCCCTAGCTGTGTATGGAACTGTTTCTCAAACAATGCAACAGTGACTCCTTAATATATTGTGTGAACCATAATGTCCTGGTTTTACTGAAGTTCTTTTTTTTTT